AAGAAATTGACTTCACCTTTTAGAGTTGAGGCACACAGAGAAAGGACGTAGGAGGTAAACCTAGAATGCTGCTAATGAGTAGTTTTTCTCTGCGTAGCCCATAGATTGAATACTTTCTCTTCTGCTTCACCATTTTGCACCACTTTTATTATTAAATTTATAAATTAGATTGTAATTCCTGTTTCTGGTCTACTAGTTATTATTATCCGCTTTTGCAGGACATGCTCATTTTACCACCACTGAATTCTTCAGCACCTGATTAAAGTAACAGCTGTAATAAGAAATAACAGAAAGGATATTTGGACTTTGAGCTTAGTCCAACATTAATAGCATGGCTCTTGAGTCTGATTGATTTTGTTTAACTTCAGACTGGGCCTCTTACTTAGGTCAGTGATTTTTAGCGTTGCCAGATAAAATACAGGACACCAGTTAAATTTGAATTTCAGATGGACAAATAATTTTCAGTATAAATATATCCCATACAATATTTAGGGGATACTTACAACAAAATATTATTGTTTATCTGAAATTTCACATTTAACTGGACGCTTGGTATTTTCATTTGCTAAATCTGACAACCTTAGTGACTTCTCTAATCATGTTTGCTTTCTGCAAATAGGGCTGAAAATAGTACCTTCTCCCTAGGATGATCTATATACAGAACGTTGCTCATGGCAAAACCTTAATTTACCTTGCAAATCAGGATACTTTAGTAGAGACTTCTGTTAAAACTCTGGGACAATGACCATGCCCAGGCACCCAAAAAGATGGTTACCTTTATTCGACGGTTTTCTAAAGAGCACAGAGAAAGTTCAATAGAACCCTAAACAAAGGTACAAACTGCGTTGAAAGATACGTAAATGTGCCTTTAATAGCACAAGGGTATCTTAGCCACATCACTGCAAACTGCAGTCTCCCTGGTTACGGGGAAAGCGGTAGTTCGGTCTCTGCGCAAGCGCACAGGGACTTCTTGGGTCCACGCCCCTCCCCGCCGGCGAGAGTCACGTGGGCGAGTCGTAGCTTTAGACAAGCGGCCAGCCTTGACACGTGACCCAAGCCCCAGCTTCGCGCAGGGATGGAGCCGGAAGAGGGGACGCCCTTGTGGCGGCTGCAGAAGCTGCCGGCCGAGCTGGGCCCGCAGGTGAGGGCGGGTACCGGGGGAAGCGGCGCGGGATAAGTACATTTATTTCCTTTTTTCTTGCTAGCTTCTTCACAAAATAATTGATGGCATTTGTGGTCGAGCTTATCCTGTGTACCAAGATTATCACACTGTTTGGGAATCAGAAGAATGGATGCACGTTTTAGAAGATATTGCCAAATTTTTCAAAGCCATAGTTGGTAAAAACTTACCTGATGAAGAGGTAACTTCTCTGCACATTTCTATAACTTACAAAAAGCCCCTTTTGCCTGTTTTTATTTTTATAGATATTTCAGCAGTTGAATCAGTTGAATTCACTTCATCAAGAAACTATCATGAAATGCGTGAAAAGTAGGAAAGATGAAATCAAACAGGCTCTGTCAAGAGAAATAGTTGCTATTTCCTCTGCACAGCTACAGGATTTTGATTGGCAGGTAAAGGTAAGAGTCTATGAGTATGTGTATTTTTTATTTTATTAATTGCTATTTTTCTGATTTTAAACAGCTTGCACTTTCCAGTGACAAGATTGCTGCATTACGAATGCCACTTTTAAGCCTGCATCTAGATGTAAAAGAAAATGGTGAAGTAAAACCTTATTCTATTGAAATGAGTAGAGAGGAGCTGCAGAATCTAATACAGTCCTTGGAAGCAGCGAATAAGGTATTTGCTATAATTTTGTCATATGATTTGAACCTGATATTTTCTCTTCAATTTGTGTTTTAAGGTGGTCCTGCAGTTGAAATAACTGGAAATGATGAATACCAGTCCTATCAGATTTTATTGCTCCAACTTATATGGCAGAGTGAATACTGCGTGTTCAGAAACCTTGTGATGTCTTGACTGTTGCACCAGGCTGAGAAAGCAGCAATATTGATATTATAAAGATAAAAATTTATCAACATTCCTTAACAGGAAATTACATGGTTGAGAGGAAATGCATAAAATGAAAGATGAAAAATCTATAGTAGCAGTTTATATTTTCATGATTGTTTTGCCTCATTTATTAAATATTTGAGAAATCTTTGGAGATACATAGTTTTATTGAAAGCTAAAAATAGGTTCTAAAGTAATGTAAAAATATAAAGCACAAATATACTTGAATATTGCTTAAAGAATTGTGTGAATAGCAACATATATTATGGATATATACTTTGTGATATTTTTAAAAAATAATTTTTTCAAAGAATGTATAAGCTGCATATATAACTCAGGAGATTCCATGTCTTTCTCATATTTCAGAGGAAAGATTATAAAATATAAAATTTCTTAGAGAACACCTCTTTGTCAGAGATAAACAAGAACAAATACTCTAAACTTATGTGAACAGTTTTGAGTTTATGAATTCTAGAAACTAAAATCAAGAATACAGAAAAATGAAAATAACATTTTACTTCTGCGCTTCTATGTTTGGGAAACATTGCTCTGATAAAAAATAGCTGTCATTATGCAGTGTGTATATTCAAATATGAGATAAGACTATGTACACATCCACTTTTGTTAATAAACTCAATATTGAATACTTTGGGATGTTAAATTCATTGGAAAAACAAACCATTTGTAACCTCAGTTAACTTTAACAACAAGCATTCTGAGCAAATGAAAAGTGTCTTGTTTTATTTTTATATATTGCTTTAT